ACTGTAACAAGTCCCACAGCCTGGGGGCTTCAACAGAGAGAGCCTGAATGGCTCTCTCACCATTCAGGAGGTGGAATCCAGGGTCAGGGTGCGGCTCCGCTGGCTCCTGAGGCCTCTCTCCTTGGCTCTGTCTCCTGCTACTGTCCTCACAAGGCCATCCCTCTGTGTGGGTCTGTGTCCTCATCTCCTCTCCGTATAAGGACACCAGGCAGATTGGGCCAGGGCCACCCCACCAGCCTCATGTTACCTTAACCACCTCTGTGAGGACCCCATCTCCAAGTAAGGTCCCTTGCGGAGGCATTGGGGCTTAGGGCTGCAGCATACAGATCTGGGGGAGACACACGGCCCCTAACAGTATCAAGGGTGGGTGGGCCCTCATAGGATAGGACAGCCGCCCAGTGGGGAGACACGTGGCCCCTAACAGTATCGAGGGTGGGTGGACCCCCATAGGATAGGACAGCCGCCCAGGGGGGAGACACGTGGCTCATAACAGTATTGAGGGTGGGTAGAGCCCGATAGGATAGGACAGCCTCCGGGGGAGACACGCGGCCCATGACAGTCTCGAGGGTGGGTGGACCCCCACAGGACAGCCGCCGGACATTTCCTCCTCTGCTAGTCTGAAAATCACACTGTCTTAGGCAGACAGGGAAGAATCAACATTTCCATGCCAGGCAGAGGCCCCCGGAGCGCAAAGGACCAGAGGATCAAAGAGCAAACGTCACCCTCAGGGTCTAACGTGCAGGTGGCAGGACCCCGGCCCTTCCTGTGTATCTGATTGTGGGTTTTGTCTCTGCCACGTGCAGGGATGGGTGCAGACTCCGTCCAAGGTCTTGGCAGGAAGAGAAAACTGCCACTGCAGAGGGGCTGGCTGAGGGGCTGGGATGGGGTCCCCGGGGCGCGGAGCTGCACACCAGCCCCTCGCACCTAGGCAGAAGGTCCATTGCCCTCTGCCCCGCAGCCTGCCCGTTCCCAGGCCAGCGAGGGCGCTCCCAGGCCGGTCTGCAGCCAGAACACAGCCCGTTCCATGTGCTTGTCCTCGGGACACATTAGGAATGAACCCAGGCCTCAGTCCTGGCCTCCTCCTCAAGGCTGGGTGCTCAGACGTCCCCCTCAGCCCCTTTCTCTAGACCTTCCGGCTGAACAAACGAGAACATCTCACAGCCCTGCAACAGCCAGGAGCTGCTCGTGGAGCTCCACGCCCGGCTGGAGAGAGAGGAGGCACCCTGGGCAGCCCGCCAGCACCCAGGCTCTCACAGTGGAAGCCCACGTCTTCTTGGGCTCTATTTTGAAAGCTGTTCTTTCCACGACGGCTTTGACAAGAATCGATTTGAGTGAGCCGGCGTGTCAATACAGGCCAGCACAGGACTGGCCTCAGGGCCACATTGGGGAGGGTGGCGACCAGGCCCTGGCTGCAGCCCACGTGGGCAAAAGCATGGCCAGGCAGGAGGTGGGGCCTGTGAGCTTGGCTACAGCGACCGTGGGCGCTGGGCCCGGGGCTCCTCAGCCCTGAGGGGAGACCCAGGCCCAGGCAGGCTCCCAGGCGGGCTCCCGGGCTCCCAGCCTTCCGATCTTCTCCCTTTGAGACCTTGCCTTCTGCACAGTGACAGGAAAGAGCCCTGAGTCCCACTTTGCAGGGATGTATTGCATTTCCAGAAAGTTCCTTCCGGGTGCAGAGTGATACATGAACCCTGGGGACTCACTCCAACTTGGTATTGATTTTCTCCACGGAGGACCCAGCAGTCACGGCCCGTGTCTGCACAGCCCCTTGGATCCTGCGGAGGAATTCAGCCGGCCCCTCCCCCTGTGCCGAAAACCACGGAGGCAAAGCCAGGCCAGGTTCAGGTTCCACGCAAAGCGCCCTCCTGTAGCCAAGCCCAGCCCCATGAGGTCAGGAGGCCTGGGTGGGGTCCCAGGTGGGGGCATGCTGAGGAGCTCGGGCTTTGCTTTCTAGGGTACAGTGAGAACACGGGAGAGGACTGAGAGACCGCTGGCTGCCGAGGGAGGAAGAGCAGGATTCGCACCCCCGTCATCGCTGGGCCCACACGCCGCCGACAGCTTCCGCGTGTGGCCATCTGTCTTTCAGAAACCCTCTGGCAGAGGGACCCAGCAGATGACACGGGGGCCGTTCACACTCTGAAACCTGCCTGGAGTCAAAACACTGCTGGCGAGCCTCCACCGCAAACCCAATCCAGATGGTCTTCCCTGGTGGCCCTCGGGGTGGCGGGCACCCTGCCCACTCCCTGCCAGCCCCTGCCCGCTGGACTCCAGGCCCGGCCGAGCCCCCGACCGGTCTCCTGACCCAGCATGCTGCTCTCCCCTGGGCCCGGCTTTCTCGCCCGCTGGGACTCCCAGGCCCCTCCAGCCCAGCCCCGAGAGCAGGAGCCCCAAGGGAGGCTTGGCGGCTGTGGAGGCGAGTGGGCCACGTGTAGCTGGGAGGCCGGCAGGACCAGGAGCCCCTCACAGCGCAGCACCCACAGCATCACGAGCCACTTCCACTCCTGGGTGGCCTGGGGGCCCCCACCCTGCTCTGAGCTGCCCCTTGTTGTGACCTGGGGTCCCCCGTGGTGGGCCCGCCCCTTGAGCCTGGGATCCAGCCTCAGCGAGGCTCCAGAAGTGTCGTCTCCGCCGGCCAGGCGTCAGCGCCTCCACCCAGGATCACACACTCCTATCTCTGCACTTCTGCCCTCCATCCTGCTCCACGCCGCCTCTGCTTGTTATTCCAGCACATTCCAGGGTGATGCCTGCTGAAGCCACGCAGCCAGTGCCTCCACCCTACCCCCCATCTGACCCACCGGCCCCTTCCGCACGCTGGAAGCCTGCCCGGCCTGAAGTGTCCTCACCTGTCGCCCTATCCTCCCCTCCACTCCAGCCCACCGGTGACTCAGCCCTCACAGCTCTCTCCTCCCCGAGGGAGCCGGTGACTTGGCTCTGATGGTGCCGGGACCCAGCCCCGGCATGTTCAGAATCCTTGTCCTTTAACCTGCGTCCACATGTAGTCGCCTCCACCTCCCTGCCTGAACCTCCAGGCCCTGCAGAGCAAACACTGCTGCCTGCAGGAGACCCCTGGGGCCTTCTCCGTCCCCTCATCCTCCTAAGGAGCCTCCCCTGCCACCGTGCCAGAATGTGCCGGAGGAACAGAGGCCCGAGCCTCCCGTGGCCCCAGCGAGGCTTCCTCTGGGGAAGACAGTGAGCCCAACGCCCTGGCTCTCGAGGGGTGGACGGAGTCCAGCTGGCATCGACCGGGTGCCCCTCTTCACCGGTGTCCACAGTCCTTGAGAGCAAAGGTGGTCCCAGCAGTGGAGCAGAGGGCAAGGGTGGGGCATGTAGAGTCTCCAGGGAGCCACTGTTGGTTAGAGAGGGAGCCCGAAGTGGGCTCCGGACCCCAGCAGGGACAGCGTCCCCTTCCAGCGGGGGCAGCCGATTGATCTGGGCACACGAGCAGGAGGAGCGGCGCCACCCAGGGCTGACCTCACGGCCCTGCTCACGTCTCGGGGCATTTTGGCAGACCCACCTAGACCTGGGGGACAGCCTGATTTCCTGCAGCCATGACCTACAAGGGTGGCAGCTCTCTCAGGCTTGAGTAACCAGGACACAGACCTGGGCCATTTAATGCGCAGGCAGCCCCAAGTCCCGGCAGGGCCAGAAGCAGAGACGGCGGCTGGGGATGAAAGTGCACGCTGGTCCCAGATGGGGCTGGGGGTGAAAGCTGCATGCTGATCCCTGGGCCCCCTCACTCTATGAGCTCCTGAAAGGAGGGAAGCCCCCACACCCTACTGAGTGGAGTGCTCCTTGGCCTGGGACCCCGTCCAGTGTCTGCTGCTGTGGGGGCGGGCTCTGGGCAGAGAGAGGCCAGACAGGCACCCAGGAAAGCTGGAACACATCCCTCCTGCTTCCCCCAGGGTTCCCAGAGGCGACCTCCCTCCTGCACAGGCATTTGTCATCCTTACCCTCTAGGACAGCTTTGCCATGTGCAGTGAACCCCTGGACAGTGTTGCGTGCCACTTTGCCGGATTTGGACTGTATACAGACCGAAGCATGTGGCATGAAGCCTTCTGCTGTCAGCAAGTTCCTTGTCCCTCGACAGTATGTGCCCAGGCTGCCCTTCAAGGTGGCAGTGATGGCAGTTGTCTCTTGCACGCTGCGTACAGTTCTGTCACTGACTCTTACACACAGCCCTGGAGACGGGAGAGTGCCGGGAGCATTCTATGCAAGTGTCCTGGCCTTTGCGGGCGTCTCCACAGCACAAACACGAGTCAGGGACCACCCCTCTTCTGCTTCCATGATTCCACCAACTGGGTGGGGCAGAGCAGTGCCAGGGCCGGAGGCACGCCCCAGGTGAGGGCAGGTGGCCATGCCAGTGAGTGCACTGCGTTCTCAGTTAATTCATCCGAAATATTTCTAAGTTTCTTGATTATTGCAGTTGCATCCCCAAGATAATGCCGCCCTCACCAAGTAGAAGGCACATGTGCTCTGATGGCCCCTCCCACACTGGGGTCAGGGCACAGCAACTTAGCGAGGCGACGTGGGGGCTCAGAGGACCTCGGACCAGGCTCGGCACATGGGGCTTCTCCAGCCAGCCAGGGGGAAGCACCCTGCAGACTGCTAACTTTTGCAAAATAGAGTAAAAAAGATCAGCTAGAAAAATAAAACAAAAAAGGAAAGATATACAAAATACAAGGCCATTTATATTGTTGCAT